TATCACCCTGTCCCCTTAGAAATTCAGGGTTCACATTAGTGTTCTAAAGATCCTGAAAATTTCTATAAACACAAATCAACATTAAATTGTTTAATTTTGTTTCATCTGGTATTTCCATTCTCTGGTTAGAAACATTCTAACCAGAGAATGTTTCTTTTTTGCAATAACTGGTAACATATTAGGAACATACTTCCTCAAGTTTAGAAAGGTTTCAAAATGTATATGTGTGATTGAGGGTAGATCCCTAATCATTTGAAGTTATTACTATCATCATAACTATGGAAGGCAGCTACAGAATACATACCCAATGCCCTCATTAAACTCCAAACAAGATGAGGCAGGTTTCTAGAAGGCTTGAAACACAGAAATAGCTGGGGCTATGGGGAACAAAATGGTAGAAAAGGACTGAGAACAGAGAAATATGAGACATAGTCATCCTTAACCATCATTGTCATCAACATTGTTGAGGGTTGGCTGTGCGCAAAGCACTGTACAAAGTACCACTGGGAAAGAAAGATGATCCTTAAGGGACACAATCCCAGCTCTATAATTCTTGTCTTTCTATGCCTCAATTTTTTAAATCCTGGAATTCTATTCCTGCAGGTCTCCTGAAAATGTATTAAGAAAACCACTGATACAAAAACTTAAAACATTTGGGGAAAATATACTGTGAATTCCTCATTATTTCCAGGTATCCTACTCCAACTCATAAGAAACAAATGGAGCAGATGTCTTTGGTATGGTTCCGGCTTCCTCCCATCATAGGCTTTGTAGCTTGCATCTGACCCTTGGCTTCTTTGGGTCTTGGTTCCTCACTAGAAAAGGAATCTGTTGGCCTCTGTTACCTATAAAATTCCTTCAAGACTTAGCATTTTATGATTCTAGGATCTATGAAAATCTCATTATTAGAAGGGCAAGGTCAATTTTTGCTACGAATCCAAAAGACTAGATGTTCAAATATAAACAGCCAGATGCTCAGGGGGAAAACACACTGTTGAGGAAAGGAAAGGAACAGGGAGGGTATGGTGTGCCACATACAAGGCAGAAATATAATAATTCATGGGTACCTAGAAAGGAACTTCAAAACCAGTAATAAGGCATTTTATTCTATTTTTAGCATCGTCAGCAGGCAGAAGATGGTTAGATAAGACCATTTGATGATTGTGGTGCAAAAGATACCCTAGGGGCAAGAAATAAAATAACTGTAGTAGAAACCAAAAGAATTATTTGCTGGGAAGCCACTGGGGAGATTCCCTTTCTTAAATTGTCTTCTGAGGCAGAAATGTCTGAGGTAGAACAAGCAGAGCTACACACAGAGAATTTTCTGGTTCTATCCACGAGAAAGCCCTAAAGGAACTGTAAGGGGCAATCAGAGAATAAATCTTTGGCCTGTCACTATGAACTATGCCCGAGTCAGAGATTGCCTGTGTCATTCCCATTTTATAATATTAAGGATATTATGAAAGGCAAAGTGGATATGGGGAGGACCAGGGTGATTACAAGGTCCAGGCAGTGCAAGAACCCCTAACCATCCTTCCTACCTCTCTTTGGGAAGTACAAACAAGTGGTACCCACCACATTTAATTATCAAGAATTATCCATCTCTTCCGAAAGTGATGCTAAGGCTCAACTTCAGAAACAAATCTTGAAGGAAAGCAGAAAAATGGTTTTCTCCTCTCTTTAAAGTGGTAATAATGATAATAAATAACAAATTAACTACTATATACTAAGTTATTTCCATGTAACAGAATGGTGTACAGGTTTGTCCAAGTAAGACTGCCCAGTTTTGAATCCTGGTTTAGCCACTTCTTAGCTAGTTGACCTTAAGCAAGTTTTTAAACTTCTCTGGGCCTCAGTTTTCTCATCTAGAAATAATAATGGTATCCATGTTATAGGGTTGATGTGACATAATTCATTTAAATAGCTTAGACTAATGTTTGATCAATAGTAGGACCACAACAAATAGTTATTGCAACTATTACTATTAAGTACTTTACATTTGTTATCCCATTTAATTTTCAAACAACCCTTTGAGTTAGGCACATATACTAACAATATCAACAGTTAACAGACTGAGGACATTGCAATTCATAGAATTAAATGTGCCCAAGATCACATAGCTAGTTATTACTATATATTTCAGAACCAGAAAGGCTTGACAATATAAACTCATATTTTATTGATAGTCTGAATGCATGTTGAATTTGATTTTATATGGCAAAATGGCACCATTTTACTATGCCTATAAAATTTTTGACTGAAGTTGGTTCTTCTGCTGGGTTCACTCTGTAAGAGGAAGAATTTGGAGACAGTGAAACCATTAGCAACCTATTGTAATAACAGTTGTAAAGAGAAAATGCCCTGATTCATGGGAAAATTCAGACAAAAAAGACAAGCAAGAGAGACATCCCAAAGTGGAAGTAGAGGCCTAAAGAGAAGGAGTCATCAAAGATCGCCCATTTTAATCCTAAAGAGCCCAATGGATGGTGGTGATTGGCATAAACAGGGAAGCCAGGAGGGGAGTTGACAGTGGGAAATTCACTTTTAGCTGTGTTTTAAGGACACATGATAAGAGGATGGAGCATGGGATGAGTGCTGTGGGAACTGGAGATTCCGCCACTAACATTTTTGTTCCTCAATTTCCTCTTTCAAAAATGATAAGTTGATCTAGAATTAATCCTTTGGATTCCTTCCAACTTCCTAGAGGAAGCATGTAAATGAATTAGAGGAAGTAGAAGGTAGATTTCAGGAATTCAAGAGGCAGTGAGTGATCAAGGTATTGGATCATTAGTCTGGCCTTGAAGTAAAAGAGAGAAGTGGGACAATTACTTACTTTTTAAGATTAAGACAAATGGTGCCTTTTAAGAAATGACTTAGGCAGGATTAATTAATACACCCATATGTAGAATACAGGCTGTTGACAATTAACCTAAGAAATCTAAAGTAAAATGTGTAACAATGAAAGTCAAGTAGACTTTATTTATAGGAGAGATAAGCTTCAGTTTGTGTGGTGTGATATGAAGGTGTTGGGAAAGTCCAGCTGCCCCAAAAATGTCTTCCTGATCTTCTTAAAATACTGCCTGGCTTTACACCATTAAAATAAACCTCTTTAAATGTACTTCATAATATAAAATGCACATTTATTTCACATTCAGCTGTTACCATGCTTTCCGGTGCATTAGGGTAACAGGATGACAACTAGCTACGGCGAACTGAGGAGACAAAGATTTGAAGGGGGAGGAGGAAGGGATTCCTTTGGTATTTGGTGCAGCATTACTCAAGTCAGTCAGTTCAACAACATGTGGCTGCCTATTATACTCCAGATATTGAGCTAGGTTCTAGACATTAAAAGGCAAGTAAGTTGTGGTTCATTGCCTCAAGATGCTTATGGTCAAGAGAGAGTGGACTACATAAAGGTCATGGGGCTGGAGGAGTTTTGAAAAGTGGGACCAGCGACTAGGTAAAAAGGAAGAGGGACAAAGAAATTTGTTCTCTTCCATCACAACTTTGTTGAAGAATTAGATACCCCAAACAATGCTTTTTCTTGGTCCCAGTGAATCCCCCTAAGGAACTACTAAAATTTAAGCTGGTAGAGTTGACACCCTGTAGGCTGAAGAATAACAGATAATTTGAATATCTTTAACTCAATATTTTTGGCCCTTTGAAATTTAAATTAGTAAAATTTTACTATATCAGAACTTGTAACCTAAACAGTTGACTATAAAATACAGGTTTGCTGATAATTTTTCCTGCTCCCTTTCTCCCCTGGAACTTCACAGTATGCTAAGATTGCTGAGGACTGGTGGGGGGATCCAGGGCTAGCAGAAGCAGGAAGCAGGAAGCAGGAAATGTAGAGAAATTGGAGCTAGAAAGATAACTGAGCACTTCTTTAAACAGCAGACTAGAGGAGCACCATATCTTCACAGATGGTGTTAAACAAGCATCATAAGACATAGCTTCAAATAATGCAGGGAACATACAATTAGGGCCACAAAAACTTGGGGTACCAGTTCTAGTTCTGGTATTTACTAGCTGGATAGCCACAGGAAGTCATAATTTTTTTTTGCCTATATTTAATGAGTACTGTCTATATGCCAGGCACCTATAACATGTCTATAATTGACTGAATGTTCATGGCTCCCCTCAAATTCATATGTTGAAATCCTACCCTCCAGTGTGATGGTATTGGGAGGTGGGGCCTTTGGGAAGTAATTAAGTCATGAGAGTGGAGTCCTCATTAATGGGATGACTGCCCTCATAAAAGGAACCCCAGAGAGCTCCGAGGCTCAGTGTCTTTTCACTATGTAAGGATACCATGAGAAGTCAGCACTCCAGAGGAGGAAGAAAGGCCCTCAGCCAACCCCTGACTGTGCTGGCACTCTGATGTCATACTTCCAGCCTCCAGAACTGTGAGAAATGAATGTTTGTTGTTTAAGCCACCCAGTTTATGGTAGTTTGTTATGGCAGTCTGAACTGGGCAAGAGTGTTTTACATATGACGATATTTCATTCTCATGACAACCCACTGAAGTAGATTCTATCATTTTTCTCTATTTTATAGATAAGAAAACTTACCCACAGATAATTCAAGGTCAGATAAACTAAAATTTGTTAAAGTAGGGATTTGAATACAGGTAGTCAAACTCTAATGCCCATGTTTAATCATTATGATATCCCAGGTATTAAGTCTTTTGGGCTTCAGTTCCCTCACTTAAAACTGGACACGTTGCACCAAACAATGTTGAAAATTCTTTCTGGCTTTAAACACTATGATTCTAATTATATAAATCATATCTATATTTAATACGCTCATGGTTAATCTGTGTTTCGGAATAGTCTCAGAGAACTGAGAGCTGAAGACAAGTTTCTGAAATATGGCTTCATTTCTTAGTTATCCCTTGTTTCAGTCAACGTAAACCACATAATTTACTCTTCCACCAAGAATACCCTTCCTCCATTTCCATCTGTTGAAAATCTATCCATCCTTCAAGTGCCAGCTGAAATGCACCTCCTCTAAATAGCCATTCTCAGTCTTTGGGGATTTAAAGTGCGGATGTATTAGACTGTTGGGCGTTGGGATTTGGGCGAAGTATCTGTGCTAATGAAAGGAAAAGATGTAGGATAAGAAGAAAGGTTGCAGGGAACCACGTACAGGAAAGGTAAGAGAACCGTCAGCAGTGTTGTTGGTGACGGGCACAAAGCCTTCCTTGTGACAGGCAATAGCAAAGTCACCAGATTATATTAAATGTTGCCCAGCTAGTAGGAGTGAGATGAAGATTAAATGAGAACGTTTGTAAAATATCTACTACACTGTCTGGAAGGGCAGCAACAGGATAATTCCTAATCTCTTCCTTCCATAGGCAACTGGTCATCTCCTTCATGCTGAAGAAAGCTGCCATCCTGCCCAGGGAGGAGTAGGACAAGAAGAGGGGAGAAGAGACTCTGGGGGGGAAAAGAAGTCAGGCGGAGATATATGGGAACACAAAGAAAAAACGAGAGCCAGAGTACACAAGACGAGACAGAAAAAAGAAATGTAAGGGAGTGACGGCGAAGAAGAGGATAGAACGGTAATGGAAGCAGAAGGGCAAAGAGGGACAAGTAAGAAGGAGAGAATTCTAGGCCTCGGGAAGAGAAAGTTCCTGCTGCACTGCGGAATCCGGCCTAAAGGAAGAGGCAACCAGGTGCAGCACCCAAGCCCAGGTGCCAGTCATTTGCCGCTGGGCTCTCAGACCCATTCTCCTTTTGCGGCTGTCACATATTCTGTAGGGATTCTGAGCCCTGCCCTCTGTCATCTTGTCCACTGGCTTCTCCTGCTTTCCACCACTGGGTGGGCTTGGAGGGTGGGAGGCAGGGAGAAGCCAGGGGGACTCTCATCCCCTACTTTGGAAGATGTCTGCCGCAGTAGTTGCACTAACTTTGTGGCTCCAACTCCTATTGGACAAGCCCTCCAGGGTTCCGGCTGTCTCCTCTCTTTGCCCCTCCAGCCTCAGGGGAGAAGGCACGTCCAGCAGTTGCTAATCTCAGGATTGCCTCACCTTACCCTAGTTGAACGTCCAGTTCTTTCAACACTTGTAACTAATTTGCTGCATTAAATTATTGCTATTGACTCGCTTGGGAAAGAATACTTTCGCTGGATTCACTTGCAGAGTTCAAAGACACTTTTCCTAATGGGACTGCAAGCAGCGCATCGGAGAAAAAAATCTAGCAGTCCCAGGAGTCAAGAAGGGTCAGGGTCTACTTCAGTGTGTGATCAGACAGCGACAAACCCACACTACCTAACAGGGCCGGAAGGCTCTTAGCCTAGGAATTAGCTGTAAAATGACTGGGTTCATGTCTACTTTTTCATGATTTACTCTATTCTCTTTGATCACCGCCAGCCTTGGCTTAAGGAACATCTCTGTAGAATTCAATTTTATTCCTCAAGGGTTACTTAAGTGCCCATTATGAGTATGGAGGGCACATAGCTAGGTGTGGTGGGGAGGAGATATAGAGACGCAGGAAAAATGGAGGGCATGCTCAGTTTTTGGAAGTGTTTGCTTCCTGCAAGATGAGGTTTGCGGACCTATCAGGAGAGCCTCTTGATAAAGACTCCTGAACTTTTCCAGTCTCACCAGAGCTGCAGACACTCGGAGGCAATATTAGTCTTACAGCTTTCATTTCTCCCATCACCAGAGCTCTGTTAAAAGCAGACTCCTCTTTAAGGAATCCACAGATCAGAGAGGGTACAGCACATGCACACAACTGACCCCCAGGTCAGAATGATGCCAGCCACAAGGGGGGATTCTGCTTGGGGGAGCAGGAAGACTGCACAGAGATGGTAGGAGACGGCTACAGGAGCTGAGTCCAACAAAGTTTGACAGGTGGAGGCGGCTAAGGGGTATTCTGGCAGAGAACAGAGAAGGATCAAAATAAAGTGTCAAAGGACAGACACATTTCAGGTGTTGTCTGTAAACGGAGGCTTTGGGGTGAGGGTAGGGAAGTGGAGGGGAGACTGAAAAATGGAGGCCCAGCTATTGAGGACTCTGAGAATGAGGCATTAAGGCTCGAGGCCATGGTGAGTCACTGGAGGATCTTCAGCATCAGGGCGGCAAGGTCACTTCTGGTGGGGTGGCGGGGGTGGGGTGGGGTGGGGGGACTTTGCGATTAGAAGCAAAGAAGCTGGAGGCAGGAAAAGAAACTGCGAGCTCTCGGGTGGAGGGCAGCTTATACGGGAAGCCTGGACTTGACCATCGCCAGGGAGGCATACTGACATTCGAGCTGCCTTCCATCTATTCAAGGGCACGCTTCCTCCGTCTGTGGGGGGAGAAGGTGCCCCCTCAGAGGCTGTACGATTCGAAGTCTCCGGCCTGAGAAGTTTCGAATTTCTCCTTGCCAAGGTCGGGCCACTACAGGTGGGAGACTGCGAGCCCCGAGCGAAAGCTTGCTCTCATCTTTTTGAAATGATTTTGGAAACAGACATGGGAAAGCGGAACCACCAAAAGGAGTGATGATCAACGATCTCATGATAAATCTGGATGCTAGTTCTCATGCCTCAGGACATCCTACTGGGAACGACACACCAGCTCCTGGGATCAGACTTTCATCTACTTAGGACCCCTCTTTGCCCAGACTACTAAAGCCAGTCTTCACTAGCCACGAATGGCTACCCAAAGGAAACACTTGGTGAAAGATTTTAATCCTTACATTACCTGCTATATCTGTAAAGGGTATCTGATCAAGCCAACAACAGTGACGGAATGCCTCCATACATGTAAGTATTCTTTTAGGTTATTATACCTATCAGCGTTTTAACCTAACATCTTCTTTCTTCTTAGTCTGTAAGACTTGTATTGTTCAGCACTTTGAAGATAGCAATGATTGCCCAAGGTGTGGCAACCAAGTTCATGAGACAAATCCATTAGAAATGTTGAGGTAAGGATGTTATATTTTACAGTTCATCTAATTGTTAGTATTTTCTTTCTCCCCCCTTTCGAAGGTTGGACAATACATTAGAGGAAATTATATTTAAGCTGGTCCCTGGACTACGAGAACGTAAGTGGCTCTTTAGGTTCTTGCAGACTTTTCTTTTACTTTTATACTCTTTCTTTTAAATTAGAAGAACTTGAGCGTGAATCTGAATTTTGGAAGAAAAATAAGCCTCAAGAAAATGGACAAGGTGACTTTTTCTTATGTCTGTTTCTGACAGCAATAGCTAACTTAGTTTTGTTTAAATTATACAGATGATACTTCAAAAGCTGACAAACCGAAAGTAGATGAAGAAGGTGATGAAAATGAAGATGATAAAGATTATCACAGAAGTGACCCACAAATTGCTATCTGTCTAGATTGTTTACGAAATAATGGGCAATCAGGGGACAATGTAGTAAAGGTGAGTGAACAAGTACTATGGTATTTTTATGAACATTTTAACTGGTAATCTTTATTTCCTTTAGGGTTTAATGAAGAAATTCATTCGATGTTCTACACGTGTAACTGTGGGAACTATTAAAAAATTTCTAAGTTTAAAACTAAAACTTCCAAGTTCTTATGAGGTAAGTTAAATAATATCTAAGCTTGATCATTTTGTTAATAGATCTATAATGATTCTTTTTAAAGTTGGATGTGCTGTGCAATGGTGAAATTATGGGGAAGGATCATACTATGGAATTCATCTACATGACAAGATGGCGACTAAGAGGCGAAAACGTAAATTGCTTTTATATTTACCTATGTGTTTACCTCTTATCTGATGAGTTCATCTCCTCCGCAGTTTCGGTGTCTGAACTGCTCAGCTTCGCAAGTCTGCTCTCAGGATGGCCCTTTGTATCAGGTAAGAGGCACTCACGACTGTACATATGACCAAGTCTTATTTATTATCTGTCTTTATTTTGTAGTCATACCCTATGGTACTGCAGTATCGACCAAGAATTGATTTCGGTTAGACCAAGGGGCCCAGACCTCACTGAGATGAATCCTGCACTATTTGTTTACTCGTCAACAGATTGCACAGTTAACGGTGTGTGGACTAGAGGAACACAACCAGATTTTCAGCATGCAAATAAGGCCATTGTCTATCTCTAAATTGTCAGTTGCATTCATGTTGTTTCTATTAGGAGCAAACCAAGTGCCATTCTGCTACTGAACCATCTGCATAAGGTATTTGTGTTGTCTCAAAGTGTGCAAGTCATGGTAAAAATCAGTTAGCTGTGCCGCCATGATTCACCCTTCTGAATATTTTGCTTGCCTGTTCCAAGATTGTTCTAATGTTTAATTACACTAGTAAAATGGCTCAATTTTTGTGGTGTTGCAGTTTTCACATACTTACTCTTTTATTCTTGTTTAAATAGCGTACTCTACAAGAAACTAATAATTATATCTTGAAATTATTTTGTATGGAAGTATATTTAGAAAAGTGGTTTTTGAGCCACTGTCTTGTTCTTGATAAGCTTTTTGTGTGAAAAAAAGTTCATTCTTGAGTGTGCAAGTCCTTTTGCCAAGAATTCCAATTATTCTGTAACATTAGAGCACAATATAATTGTAGACATTCTAAGCATCTGTCCGTGTAGTCTACCAATTGCACAAGGAAGGCATGTTAGCCCTCCAGATTGAAAATGTATGTGACCTCTTGAACTGAAGTTAGATTCCCAACCATTCAAAATGTTGGCAGCTGATCACATTTACTTCTGATAAAAGTAATGTGTAAGTAAGGTTAATCTTCTTTCATAATGCCTTATGACAAGCAGGTGCTGCTTCATGAAACGTCATTGTATAGCCCATTTCATGTATCATTACATTGTTGCTGTTATTTAATGAGTGCATTATTTCTCTTTTTAAGTTGGCCTTAGGTATATGTCATTGTGGCATGCAGAGGGTTATGACGATTTTAAATATTAGGATTTTTAGAGCACATAACATTAGCTATTTTATGGATTTCAAAAGTCTCAAAACAGTTGTAGATTAAAACTGTTAGTTACCTTTCACATTTCCAAACTATGTGCATAAAATAGAATAAATGCAGTATAGAACTATGCTAACCAAAATTAATAGGTTAAGGGTATTTTATTTTAAATCCTGTAGTAATTGGGGAAATGAGAAGATTATTATTTTATACATGAGTTCATTAAGATCAGAAATACAAAATGTCCTGTATTTTGCAGTTTTGTTAAGTCTTCCATTCGTTTTAGGATTAGTCTGCAAGTCAAAGAAAGTCTTGTTACCTTAAATTATATGAAAACTGTCATTTTAAATCTTTTAATATTTACAGTTTTCAAAAACCTTACTTGGAAATTGCTTTGAAACAAACAAGCTAACCTTTGAAACTTAGGAAAAAATCTTGAAAGTTAGGAAAAATATTTGAGAAATATGACGAGCACAATCTGTGTGTTACACACATTTAGTTTTTATACTGCATATGTGGTAAATGTGTCACATTTTCCAGTAAAATGTATCAGAAATCAATGCCTTCTGAATTTCAAAATGATTCTTAGAAATAAGATATTGTACAACTCTAGCAAACATACAAAGTACAGCTAAATCTTAATATATTTCACTATGTAAAAGGCTGAAACTTCATAATTATCTGTTCCTTCTATCTTTTTTTGAGTCAAAAAGTCTATTAAATTTTTCTGTTGTTGTTCCAACTTTGGTGAAAAAGGTTATGGCAATACTTTAACTTTGTTTTGTTACATTGTTTTTGTTCTTGGAATGGCTCACAAGCAGAATTTAAAAGGCAGATTTTCATTAACTATAAATGGCTGAAAAAACTGAATTTACTATCTAGCTACAGAAATTATTTTTCTATGGTGTGAAACTGTTCCCAGACATCCCTAAGAACTTTTACAAATTATTATAAATTTGTCACACCTAGGTCAGCGATTAAAATAGTGTTTTGCAAATGGAATTTTAATTAACTCAAAATGAATTAAGAGTGCATTTTAAAAATCACAAGTGAGACTTTGATGTTTTGGCCCCCCAGCCAAAACTTAATGGTCATAAATGAATTTTATCTACAAAATCTCTTTAAATTTGGCTGGTTGCCTTGTCATATGTAATTTCACTATTTTCCAAGGAAATATATAGGAAGCAATTATGAAACTGAGAATAGTTTTATATAGAATTCTTTTATTTACTGATAATGCATTAACATTTTTATTGAAATGCAATGGAATATGTGCCAAAACACGTGAAAAGCTTACATAAAGAAAGGCATCAGTTGTCGTTTGGAGAAAGGTACACATTTTTTTGATGGTCCTAAGTGATATGGTATTACTACTAGAATCACAGATTTCTTCAACTGACTTATTTTGGTATATTCAACTACAGCTTTCTAAGGATAGGACTACTTTCATGTCTAGTAATACACTGTATTCCCCGTTAATTATCCCTTAAGTCAGATTGTAGAATTTGCAAGAAACTAGGTATAGAAAAAATGTACAGGCAACTTTTGTGGTTAGCTTTATAAATTTAGGGTGCTTATAAAATGATAAAATGAATTCTTTAAATAACCTATAGGAATCATCTGAATCTGTAACATCAGAGACTAAAACTAAAAGTTTTCTTTAATCTGTTGTTTCTTAAGCAATAAACTGAAAGACCTTTACTTCCATAAAAGATTTTGTTATCTCTTTTATCTGCCTTAGAAATTATAAGTATAAAAGGGTCAAGGGAACTTAGATATAAAGAATGACTGTGGTTTATAAACATTACTTTAATTGAAGTAATCACATCAGTTAATAGAGAAATCAAAATATGTATGGCCTTTTCTCTAGATTAGCAAAACAGCTTTACAAAGTATGAAAAAATAAACTAAAATGCTCATTGATGAGGTAATACTCAGTCTGGAGTACAGGTAACTTGGGTAATGCCTTTTAACTACTCTTAGAGGAGTATATTATTTCTTTATACATTAAACATCTATCCCATAGTAATGTGCCACATTTTATAAACGTAATGACTTTGCTCAACTACATTACACACTCAAATGTAATCTAAATTTAAACTGATTATTTAAGGAAAAAAAGTGTGTTATATAATATTGTGAACTGTTTAGCTTTACTGAAATATTTAAGAGAAAGTGCCTCATTACTAAAGTGCATTTCTGTTTTAAATTTACTGCATAAAGTTTGAGTTATCTGTACCTGTCTCTTATGAATGGTTTCATATCTAAATAGGCTCTTGTAAGTTAATTTTTTTGGAAGATTTTCATAAGAATATAGATATCACCAAAGACATTTTACAGTAAATTAATAACCATGTTGGAGAGACGGTTTTAACAGTTTGGAGGTTGGAAATTTTTAGATTGCAATTTAATTTTATATAGTTAGGCAATAACCTTGATTAATTGCTAAAATATCACCAAAGAAAGGCTTTAAACTGAATTTTCTTGGTGAGATCAGTCAAATGCAGGCTTTTCTTGCAATAATCAGAACACACTTCCTTTCAAATATGTTCATTGTTTTTCAGCATCATCTAACAGATCTTAGTAAATCTAAATCCTCAAAGATGAGAAAGAGGTAAACACAACAAATAGCCTTCCTCTGCATGAAAAGTGAGAGAAATACATACTTTGAAAAGAAAGTTCAGATTTTTAATTTGAGAGGGTTTTTATTTCATGGAGGCAGTGTTAACTAAAATTAAGCTTAGATTTAGCTCCTGTATTATTCATAATATGAGAAATTTTATTAAAGGCAGACTTTGGTAAAAGTGCCAACACACTTACTTGTATAGAAAAGACTTCATTCTATGGGATTTATATAAGTAAGTGCTTTCTCTATATTCAAAATATTTCATAAGGACCTGTGGTTTTTTTCCCCTTAAAAAGCAACTCTAGGCCGGGCACAGTGGCTCATGCCTGTAATCCCAGCACTTTGGGAGGCCAAGGCAGGTGGATCACTTGAGGTCAGGAGTTCGAGACCAGCTGGTTAACATGGTGAAACCCCATCTCTACTAAAAATACAAAAATTAGCCAGGTGTGGTGGCACGCGCCTGTAATCCCAGCTACATGGGAGGTTGAGGCAGGAGAATCTCTTGAACCCAGGAGGTGGAGGTTGCAGTGAGCCGCAATTACACCACTGCACTCCAGCCTGGGTGACACAGCGAGTCTCCATCTCCAAAAAAAATTCAACTCTTGGTCTTGTTTCTCAGCACTTAGTTTATTGTTATTAGAATTTAGCCATACAGCCAACTTTGACAAAATGGGTCACAGAACAAGCATGTACATCAAGAGGAAGTTCCATATCCCCCTTGTACCATTTCTCCTTGGGAACTCATGCTATGGGCTACCTTAAAGGTAAAACTCATCTTATGGAGTCTTTCTGATAGGTCACTAGGTAAAACTCCTTGGATAGGGTGAAAATGGATGCACACTCTATTACATACTCTGGTTTATCATAAGGAATTTTCCAGAAAGCTAAGCTTTATACTAATAAGATATTGGTTGGTAGTAGGAACTTCAAAAATGAATGAGTTTGCCATAACTTTAATTTTCTGGATTAGAAACACAAAACTTGAAATGCAATTATCAATATTTTGTAATATATATTCCTACAGTTTGGGTAGAAATAAGGAACATGTCTGCTAGATCTGGTTTATGAAAAAGTGAAAAATATTAAATACACCAGAGACTCAAACCCTTTCAAGGCACACAATAACTGTTCTGGATTTACCTGACAAACCTAGTTGAGTAGCATTTTGACAGAAAATATCAGACTGAAAGTTCATTCAAATGTACTTAAATGTACAATACAGTGTTCAATAGTTTTTATTGCAGTGATGTTTTTCCAATAATTTAAGTAATTCTCTTCCTAGTATAATACAGTTTTCATAAATAATGTTTACTTGCTTTCTTTATATTTTCAAATAAAATTAAAATGCTCGAGCACTTCCTTTCAGAAAGTTATAAAATTAAAAATAATTATTTTAAATGCTCATTCAAATGTGTCTGTATACTTGCTATGCCCCTTTTTCTATAATTCCAAACTGAGACTGATTTTTCAGAGATTTTTAACTTTAATAATTTTAAATCTAGAATCAAGTGAAACAGATATGTTAAATACTGAGTCTAGTTTTCTTCCATCTTATGGAGCTTCATGGAATAAGAAACTAATCTAGTGCAAATGAAGATTAAATATTTCTGGGTGATGGAGAGATAGTCAACAAATTTATTTATCCATCCTCTGCACATCAGTCCACTGGAGCAGGAGTTCTACACATTAAAAATGTAATGGGATCAGCCTAGCATTGTTTGGTGTTCTTTTGTTGTATTTTTTAGAATGGGGGTGGGGGCCTAAGTGTCCTTATGAAGCTGTGGTCCACGACAGGAGCTTGTTGGGGGAGTACCAGGGTTCTGCTGCTTTCCTGCATCTGAGCAACACAACAGAGATCATCAGTTTTAAATAGAGTAGCCCTCACAATCAAAATATCATAGAATATATTGTAAAGTTATGTTGCTAATTTTCCTTTGAAATATAAAATATTTTAAGCTTTTTGTCAAAAGTGGTAACATCTTAATACAAATAAAAACCTTTTTGTGGTTGTAAGATTTAGCTTATAAATCATTCAAATTGAAGTGAAAGAATTACCAGGTCATTGTTAATGACTTAGTCTATTAAGAATATATGTATTTTTGTAAAGGAAAAGCACTTGTAGATATTTAATCAGTACAAGATATGTCTTTTGCAGAAATAAAATGCTGCTTAGAGATTCTCCTTAAATATTTTTTATTTTTGTGCTCAAATGTATTTTCTGTTGATCTATGGAATGTTCTGTACAAAGCTGTATAATTGTACTGTTGGGCTAGATACTTTTTTTTTTTAATCTGGACTTAGCCAAGTATATTTCACCATGTTAAAATACAGTATCTTTGTTATTAAAAATTAAATTGCATAATTTATTATTGTTTGTCATCTTTAATATTAGTCACTGTAGATTGCAGCCTTCATTAAAAATATCTCCTTTAAGTACTAGTCCTGTAGCAAATTTTATTGAAATTTATTGA